CTAGACCCAGGAGTAGAGGACTTTGCTTTGCGGGATAAGGAGAATGGGCACCCTGGGGAAGAGCGAAAGATTTCCTACTGTTACAACCCGTGTCTTATAACACTTGAAGTGAATGTGGTGTCTGAGTTACAACACTACTTCCCCTCACAAACAGTTAAAAGCAGAGGGTCACAAACATAGGCTCAACCAGAAAAAAAGATTCTCATTTCATCTGTAGTTTTGTATCAAGGATTGTGTTGGAATTTGCCTCCATATTAAACTGCTGTTCAAGGGTTACCAACTCAAATGGTTATGGGGTGAAGCCGGTGTCTCAGGCATGGGCCTGTCGTTGGGACCTGTGGCAAACCAAAGCCACTACTTGCCCTATACAAAGGGGGCAACAGCTGTCAGCCCCAGCAGCTTCCACTAAAAGGTGCAAGCTCTGTATTGCCCGACCTGACTTTTCAGAGAGAAGTTTTAAGTCCGAATTGTTTTGTGAGACCTCCAGATTTTTAAATACTGAGAATGAATTCCATTAAAAAGATCACAACAACAAACACCCACCATACAGTCCAAGCAAAATGCTGTGAGAGCAACCTTCATGAGGAGTGCAAAGTCACAGTTTCAATTTCACTTCTTCTAAAGAGATTTCCAAGTGTTCTGTTTCTTAAGTGATTCTGTTTGCATTTTAAAATACAACTGTATCTCCTAGAGGGAAAACAAGAATTTGCTCTAAGAAGTCACTGCCTCCTCAGCCCCTTTGTGAGTAAGCACTTTATGCTTCCCCAGAGGTGACTAAACTCTGATCATTGCCAATGGGCAGGCACTCCCCAAATGTCCAAGGACAACAAAGATACCCAGAGTGTCTTTCATAGCTACCAATGATTAAATAGCAAGTATTGCATTCCTGGGCATTGCTAACTAGTGAAGTATACCAGATGGAAATGTCTTCGAAGCTGTCCCTTTAAAACTCGAGCAAGCTACCAGGCAAACTCCGCCTCCAGGGAGGTTCCTTATTAAATAGGAGCCAACTGGCTGGGTCGGGGCTCAATACCCCAAGCAATACCTGCAACTGAGGATTCTTCCCGGGGAGACCGCAGCCCATCGGCATGGCTCAAGAGTTTGTGAACTGCAAAATCCAGCCTGGGAAGGTGGTTGTGTTCATCAAGCCCACCTGCCCGTACTGCAGGAGGGCCCAAGAGATCCTCAGTCAATTGCCCATCAAACAAGGGCTTCTGGAATTTGTCGATATCACAGCCACCAACCACACTAACGAGATTCAAGATTATTTGCAACAGCTCACGGGAGCAAGAACGGTGAGTTTCATTTTAAACGGCTAGGGAAAGGCGTAGTAATGTCCTGGGTCGTGTGCTTTTTTAGGTGCCTCGAGTCTTTATTGGTAAAGATTGTATAGGCGGATGCAGTGATCTAGTCTCTTTGCAACAGAGTGGGGAACTGCTGACGCGGCTAAAGCAGATTGGAGCTCTGCAGTAACCACAGGTGAGTGGCAGGTGAGGTGCTGGGCCAGGAACTACAAGGAGATCCCTTCTTTCTTTCCTGGCAGAACAGGCCCCATGCTGACGTCCCTCCTCAAGAGCTGGATGGCATTGCAAATGATGACAGCACTTCTGGTGGATGAATTTGGGGGCACAAACAGCTTTTTTCCTCTTTTGGCTCAGTATTTAAAAGTGGACCAACTTGCTCTTAATCACAGGGCCAAGAAGGTTGACGGGCCATCTTGGTTTTCTTCTGGATGTGCTCTTTGGTTTTCAGAAGACTGTGACAAGTTCTGGCCCAGGATTCGCTCACTGACCCTCAATTGTCCTCTTTGGCATGCGTTTCTTACTGTTCTCCATGTGTCGGCATGTCTCTACCTCTAAGCCAGTGTTTTTCAACTATGTTTATCCAGACTCCTTCTCCACAATGATGAATCCACAGTTGGTTATCTGCTACTGCCCATTAGCTAAAATCATTTTGCTGCTTGACTTTATGGAGTTTGTATTATGAAATCAGTGGGTATTTTGAATGTGTTCTTTCTAACTACATGCATCTCTCCACTCAACTCCACCCCATCCCATCCCACCTTGAAAATCACTGCTCTGAACCAGTGTTCTCCACCTTGTCCTCCACAGATCTCATAGGAAATGTTCAACAATTCTGTGAAAGGTCACAGGACCCAATTGGAGAAATCATATGAAAAGCATAGTTGGTCTTGGTGTCATATGGATCAGAGGCACAAGTGCAGAGGCTGTGGTCATGCGGAACACTCTGTTATTTAAGATGGCTATCCAGATAATCCTGAACACTGTGTATTTATTTTATTTAGACTACCAGCAAAGATTAAAGCATGAAATGTAAAACATCTGATAAAACTTACAGCCCCCTACACCAAGAGTGTATCTGTGAAAGAGCTCCTACACTTTGAAAACTTAAGAATCCCTTATCATGAAGTTTGCCTGTTCTAGAATTGTAAGATTGTTAATTTCCTTCAATCTCTAGTGACAACACTTAATTTCTTTTCTAATAAAAAAAACCTATAGATGATTCAGTGATTTTTGTCCAATTCATTTGCATGTTCTCAAGACATTAAGGAATGTTATGCGAAATACACTAACTTAAAACTGTGTTTATATTTGGCCCTGCCATTATAAATAAAGACACGTGCTGCTGTCACTCACTGAGTACAAATGGCTGATATAATTTTG